GTGTGTTTGGGGACCGGACAAGGCTACATACAACAAAACCCCATGATTTAAAATAAGGTTTGTAGATATAAGTTCATTTGTTCATTGTAGTACTTCTTAAACTTTAACAAGCATAGAAATCATCTGAGGGTCTCATAGAAACACACAGATTCTGATTTGGTAAGTAGGAGCAGGGGACTGAGGTTCTGCATTTCTATAAGATCAGCGATGCTGATGTTGCCGGTCTGCAGACTGCACCTCACCTTAGCAAGGTTCTATTGCCCCAGCTTTCCCTGAGGGTACATGTCAGTGGATGGGAACTGCAGAAGGATGTATCTATGCATTAGTCCCAGGGCTGACATAAGGGCACCTAGTTGGGGTGAACTGTGGATGCCCATTGTTGTGTGGACATGTTTTCATGGTAGGGAGGAAAGACGCAGCCTCGCCCAACCTCCTAGCCTGCTCTTCTGATTATTATCCATCAAGGTCGTACTGCTTTTAGCTCAGCAGTAACTCCCCTCTTTCTCTCCTCGTCCCTCCCACGCCAATCTAGCTGAGTGCCTCCCCCGGCCAGGCCAGCCGACCAGATCATTAAGTGACCGCCGGAGTGCTCCGTAACGCGCCAGCCAGCCAGTGAGGCGCTGGGCGAGGCGGGGGCTCTCCTGGGACCCGTCTCCCTCTTCCCACCTTCCCCCGCTGACCGCGGCGGTGCCTGCGGCAGAGCCTCCCTCTGCAGCAGCCCCTTGCACTTGGCTCGCACTTCTGGGCGCTGTCCATGGTTGCAGCAGCTTTCGGCGCGCCACGTCAGGAGGCCGCAGCACGGCCCTGCGATTGGCGGAGGAGCCCCTCGCCATACCCCTGCACCTCCGCCCACGCGCCACGGCGCCCGAGGCGCGTGCCAGAGAGCGTGCCCGGCGCGCCCCGGGGCTCCTGGGCGGCACACCCACTTTCCTTATTAGGGCAGAGTCGGGTGCCCAGAGCCGGCGGCCGGGCGAGGGGTGGGGCGGGGAGCCCTGGGCGAGACGGTCGAGGGCGCAAGCACAGCCTCCGCCGCAGCCGCCTCAGAGCGGCAGGAGGGAGCAGTCGGTCGCTGCGCCCCGGCGGGCCACTTTCCCGGGACCCCGCTCGTCTTCCTTGGGCCGAGATTTTCCACTGCGCCCCTCCGAGTACCCGGGTTCCAAACCCCTAGCCACGACATGGAAGAATTTTTGCAACGCGCCAAATCTAAACTGGTAAGTTGAGTGAGCAAAGCTGTGTGTGTGCGAAATTGTGATGTTTCCTTTGAATTTGTTTCAGAATCGAAGCAAACGCTTGGAGAAGGTCCATGTGGTTATTGGGCCTAAATCGTGTGACTTGGATTCTCTCATTTCTACCTTCACATATGCTTACTTTCTAGACAAGGTGAGGGAAAAAAGGGTAATACTCCTTATATTTTCAGTAATTCAGTCAACTTTTTTCTTGGTAGGTCAGTCCACCAGGGGTTCTGTGTTTACCAGTGCTGAACATACCAAGAACTGAATTCAACTACTTCACCGAGACGAGGTTTATTTTAGAAGAGCTAAATATTTCCGAATCATTCCACATATTCCGGGATGAAATTAACCTGCATCAGCTAAATGATGAAGGGAAGTTATCGATAACACTTGTTGGCAGCAGTGTGCTGGCGAGGTAAGATCCACTGTGAAGCTCTGAGGTTTAATCTTTCTCTTCCTCCCCTCCATTTGCTTTACAGTGAAGACAAAACTTTAGAATCAGCAGTTGTCAAAGTCATTAATCCGGTTGAGCAGAGCGATGCCAACGTTGAGTTCCGAGAGTCTTCCTCTTCTCTCGTGCTAAAGGAGATTCTCCAAGAGGCTCCTGAGCTCATCACCGAGCAACTGGCTCATCGCCTCAGAGGTGAGAGATGGCTCTTCCTATTAAATACTGGAGCTTTAAGAGCATTTTTATTCATACCTTTCAGGTAGCATTCTTTTCAAGTGGATGACCATGGAATCAGAGAAGATCTCAGAGAAGCAGGAGGAAATTCTTTCTATCCTGGAAGAAAAATTTCCTAACTTGCCTCCAAGAGAGGACATCATCAACGTCCTACAGGAGACCCAGTTCAGTGCTCAGGGTGAGTGACTCTGTCCCCAGCTCTCTTGTCCCAACATAATGTTTTTTTTTCCTGTCATCCACAGGTTTAAGTATTGAACAGACAATGTTGAAAGATCTAAAGGAGCTGTCAGATGGAGAAATAAAAGTGGCCATTAGTACTGTGAGCATGAACCTTGAGGTAAGGGTGGGAATGCTTTTTTAGCATTGATTCATTAATATCAAATTTCCTGTTGTCGTTTCAGAATTGTCTATTTCACAGCAATATTACCAGTGACTTGAAAGCATTTACAGACAAGTTTGGTTTTGATGTCCTCATCCTGTTCTCCAGCTATCTGTCAGAGGAGCAGCAGCCGAGACGACAGATTGCTGTGTACTCAGAAAACATGGAGCTGTGCAGTCAGGTGAGCCCCTCCTCTGACCCCGTCATGTTCCCGTGCTGACACAAATTCCTGTGCCTTCCGACAGATTTGCTGTGAGCTGGAAGAGTGTCAGAACCCTTGCCTAGAACTGGAGCCCTTTGACTGTGGCTGTGATGAGATCCTGGTGTACCAACAAGAGGACCCTTCAGTGACTTGTGATCAGGTGGTTCTCGTTGTCAAGGAAGTCATCAACAGGAGGTGTCCAGAGATGGTCTCCAATAGCCGGACATCCTCAACAGAAGCCGTGGCAGGCAGTGCCCCCCTCTCCCAGGGGTCTTCTGGGATTATGGAATTGTATGGTTCTGACATAGAGCCACAACCCAGCTCTGTGAATTTCATAGAGAACCCTCCAGATCTCAATGATTCTAACCAGGCTCAGGTGGATGCCAATGTAGACCTTGTTAGCCCAGACAGCGGACTGGCTACCATTAGGAGCAGCCGCTCATCCAAGGAGAGCTCTGTTTTCCTCAGTGACGACAGCCCCGTGGGAGAAGGTGCTGGGCCTCACCACACCCTTCTCCCAGGGCTTGACTCCTACAGCCCCATCCCTGAAGGGGCGGTGGCGGAGGAACATGCATGGTCTGGAGAACACGGTGAGCACTTCGACCTCTTCAATTTTGACCCAGCACCCATGGCTTCTGGGCAGTCCCAGCAATCTTCTCATTCTGCAGACTACTCCCCAGCAGATGACTTCTTCCCCAACAGTGACCTGTCAGAAGGACAGCTCCCCGCTGGGCCTGAAGGACTTGATGGCATGGGAACCAACATGTCTAATTATTCATCCAGTTCACTTTTGTCAGGGGCTGGCAAAGATAGCCTTGTGGAACATGATGAGGAGTTTGTCCAGAGACAAGACAGTCCCAGAGATAACTCTGAAAGAAATTTGAGCCTGACAGATTTTGTGGGAGATGAATCCCCTTCCCCAGAAAGGCTAAAAAATACTGGAAAGAGGATCCCACCAACACCCATGAATAGTTTAGTAGAAAGCTCGCCATCCACTGAAGAACCAGCCTCACTCTATACAGAAGATATGACCCAAAAAGCAACTGACACAGGTCACATGGGGCCACCTCAGACCCATGCACGGTGCAGCAGCTGGTGGGGTGGTTTGGAAATTGACTCCAAAAATATTGCAGATGCGTGGAGTTCCAGTGAACAGGAATCTGTTTTCCAGAGCCCTGAATCATGGAAAGAGCATAAGCCAAGCTCCATTGATAGGAGAGCCTCAGATTCTGTATTTCAACCAAAGAGCCTCGAATTTACAAAGTCAGGTCCCTGGGAGTCTGAATTTGGTCAGCCTGAACTGGGTAGCAATGATATTCAAGACAAAAATGAGGAAAGCTTGCCGTTCCAGAACCTGCCCATGGAGAAGTCACCTTTGCCAAATACATCTCCCCAAGGAACAAACCACCTGATAGAAGACTTTGCTTCTTTGTGGCATTCTGGTCGCTCTCCCACAGCCATGCCCGAGCCCTGGGGAAATCCTACAGATGATGGTGAACCAGCAGCTGTGGCGCCATTCCCAGCCTGGAGTGCATTTGGTAAAGAAGATCATGATGAAGCTTTAAAAAATACCTGGAATTTGCACCCAACAAGCAGCAAGACACCTTCTGTTAGGGACCCGAATGAGTGGGCCATGGCAAAAAGTGGGTTTGCCTTTTCTTCTTCAGAACTACTGGACAATTCACCCAGTGAGATAAACAATGAAGCAGCTCCAGAAATCTGGGGCAAGAAAAACAATGACTCCAGGGATCACATCTTTGCACCTGGAAATCCCAGTTCTGATCTGGATCACACATGGACTAATTCTAAGCCACCAAAAGAAGATCAGAATGGTTTAGTGGATCCTAAAACTAGGGGCAAGGTATATGAAAAGGTAGATTCCTGGAACCTTTTTGAGGAGAATATGAAGAAAGGAGGGTCAGATGTCCTAGTTCCTTGGGAAGATTCCTTCTTATCTTACAAATGTTCTGATTACAGTGCATCCAACCTAGGAGAAGATTCGGTGCCTTCCCCCTTAGATACCAATTATTCCACCTCAGACTCTTACACATCACCAACATTTGCTGGAGACGAAAAGGAAACTGAACACAAGCCATTTGCTAAAGAGGAAGGTTTTGAGTCAAAAGATGGTAACTCCACGGCAGAGGAGACTGACATTCCTCCTCAGTCACTGCAACAGTCATCTCGAAATCGAATCAGTTCAGGTCCTGGGAACCTAGACATGTGGGCTTCACCTCATACAGATAACAGTTCTGAAATAAATACCACTCACAACCTGGATGAAAATGAACTCAAGACAGAGCACACAGATGGTAAGAATATCTCCATGGAGGATGACGTCGGGGAAAGCAGCCAGTCCAGTTACGACGACCCCAGCATGATGCAACTGTACAATGAAACAAACCGACAACTCACACTTTTGCACAGCAGCACCAACTCCCGGCAGACGGCCCCTGACAGTCTCGACTTGTGGAACAGAGTGATTTTGGAGGATACTCAGTCCACTGCAACGATCTCAGATATGGACAATGATTTGGACTGGGATGACTGCAGTGGGGGTGCGGCAATCCCCAGTGATGGTCAAACAGAAGGATACATGGCTGAAGGTTCCGAGCCGGAAACCCGATTTACAGTGAGACAGCTGGAACCCTGGGGCTTGGAGTATCAGGAAGCAAATCAGGTAGATTGGGAGCTCCCTGCCTCTGATGAGCATACCAAGGACAGTGCTCCCAGTGAACATCACACATTGAATGAGAAAAGTGGGCAGCTAATTGCAAACAGTATTTGGGATTCTGTCATGAGAGATAAAGACATGTCATCATTCATGTTACCAGGCTCCTCACATATCACAGATTCAGAGCAAAGGGAATTGCCTCCTGAAATCCCCAGCCATTCAGCAAATGTTAAAGACACTCATTCCCCAGATGCGCCAGCAGCCTCTGGAACCAGTGAATCAGAGGCACTTATATCTCATCTTGACAAGCAGGACACAGAGAGGGAAACCCTGCAAAGTGATGCAGCATCCTTGGCGACTAGGCTTGAGAATCCAGGGTATTTTCCACACCCAGATCCATGGAAAGGTCATGGCGATGGACAAAGTGAAAGTGAGAAGGAAGCCCAGGGAGCCACTGACAGGGGGCACCTTGATGAAGAGGAGGTGATCGCCTCTGGTGTGGAGAATGCCTCAGGGATTTCTGAAAAAGGGCAGAGTGACCAGGAACTGTCTTCTCTGGTTGCATCTGAACATCAGGAAATCTGCATTAAATCAGGCAAAATCAGCTCTCTTGCTGTCACTTTCAGTCCTCAAACCGAGGAACCAGAGGAAGTTTTAGAGTATGAGGAGGGGTCTTACAATCTAGACTCCCGTGATGTGCAAACAGGGATGTCCGCAGATAACCTGCAGCCAAAAGATACCCATGAAAAACACCTCATGAGTCAAAGAAATTCAGGTGAAACTACTGAGACTTCAGATGGGATGAATTTCACAAAATATGTATCTGTACCTGAAAAGGATCTTGAGAAAACTGAAGAATGTAACTTTCTAGAGCCAGAGAACGTGGGTGGAGGGCCACCTCACAGAGTTCCCCGAAGTCTTGATTTTGGGGACGTCCCTATAGACAGTGATGTGCATGTCAGCAGCACATGTTCTGAGATAACCAAAAATCTTGACGTTAAGGGGTCTGAAAATAGCCTTCCAGGAGCCGGTTCGTCTGGAAATTTTGACAGAGATACTATTTCTAGTGAGTATACTCATTCAAGTGCATCAAGTCCTGAGTTAAATGACTCTTCAGTTGCACTGTCCTCCTGGGGCCAGCAACCCAGTTCTGGGTATCAAGAAGAAAACCAAGGCAACTGGAGTGAACAGAATCACCAAGAATCTGAACTAATTACCACTGATGGCCAAGTAGAAATAGTTACCAAAGTGAAGGATTTAGAGAAAAACAGAATAAATGAGTTTGAAAAGAGCTTTGATCGCAAAACTCCTACATTTTTAGAGATCTGGAATGACTCAGTTGATGGTGATTCCTTTTCCTCTTTATCCAGTCCTGAAACAGGCAAATATTCTGAACATTCAGGGACACATCAGGAAAGCAATCTAATTGCTAGCTACCAGGAGAAAAATGAACATGACATTTCTGCAACTGTGCAGCCAGAGGATGCCAGGGTCATTTCAACAAGCTCAGGTTCTGATGATGACAGTGTCGGTGGTGAAGAGTCAATAGAGGAAGAGATCCAGGTGGCCAACTGCCACGTTGCTGAGGATGAATCCAGAGCTTGGGATTCATTGAATGAATCTAATAAGTTCTTGGTCACAGCTGATCCTAAGTCTGAAAATATTTATGACTACCTAGACAGCTCAGAGCCAGCAGAGAATGAGAATAAGTCAAACCCATTCTGTGACAATCAACAAAGCAGCCCTGATCCCTGGACTTTCTCACCATTAACGGAGACTGAAATGCAGATTACAGCAGTGGAGAAGGAGAAGAGATCTTCTCCAGAAACAGGGACAACAGGAGATGTTGCATGGCAAATATCTCCCAAAGCTTCGTTCCCAAAGAACGAAGATAATTCTCAACTGGAAATGCTGGGCTTCTCAGCTGATAGCACTGAGTGGTGGAAGGCCTCACCCCAGGAAGGGAGACTAATTGAAAGTCCATTTGAAAGGGAGCTGTCTGACTCCAGTGGTGTGTTGGAGATAAATTCTTCAGTACACCAAAATGCCAGTCCCTGGGGAGTACCAGTTCAGGGTGATATTGAGCCCGTGGAAACACACTATACTAATCCTTTTAGTGACAACCATCAGTCACCCTTTCTGGAAGGTAATGGGAAGAACTCCCATGAGCAACTCTGGAACATTCAACCAAGGCAGCCAGACCCAGATGCTGACAAGTTCAGCCAGCTTGTAAAATTAGACCAAATTAAAGAAAAGGACTCAAGAGAGCAAACCTTTGTGTCTGCTGCTGGTGATGAGCTGACTCCTGAAACACCTACCCAAGAGCAGTGTCAGGACACCATGCTGCCAGTCTGTGATCATCCGGACACAGCCTTTACTCACGCAGAGGAAAATAGTTGTGTTACATCTAATGTTTCAACTAATGAAGGTCAAGAAACAAATCAGTGGGAACAAGAAAAATCATACCTAGGTGAGATGACAAATTCAAGCATTGCCACAGAAAATTTTCCTGCTGTCAGTTCTCCCACCCAACTGATAATGAAGCCAGGCTCTGAATGGGATGGCTCTACCCCAAGTGAGGACTCCCGAGGTACCTTTGTGCCAGATATTTTACATGGCAACTTTCAAGAGGGTGGGCAGCTGGCCTCTGCCGCGCCTGACTTGTGGATAGATGCTAAGAAGCCCTTCAGTTTGAAAGCAGATGGTGAGAATCCTGATATCCTGACGCACTGCGAACATGACAGCAATTCTCAGGCTTCCGACAGCCCTGATATATGTCACGATTCTGAAGCAAAGCAAGAGACTGAGAAGCACCTCAGTGCTTGCATGGGACCTGAAGTGGAATCCAGTGAGCTTTGTCTCACTGAGCCAGAGATAGATGAAGAACCCATTTATGAGCCTGGACGGGAGTTTGTCCCATCCAATGCAGAACTCGATTCTGAAAACGCAACTGTGCTGCCTCCAATTGGCTATCAAGCAGACATAAAGGGCTCCTCTCAGCCCGCCTCTCATAAAGGTTCACCTGAACCTTCTGAAATAAACGGTGACAACAGTACAGGTTTACAAGTATCAGAAAAAGGAGCCAGCCCAGATATGGCACCAATTTTGGAACCAGTTGACAGAAGAATCCCAAGGATTGAAAATGTGGCAACTAGCATTTTTGTAACTCACCAAGAGCCAACTCCAGAAGGTGACGGTTCTTGGATATCAGACAGCTTTTCTCCTGAAAGTCAGCCTGGTGCAAGAGCTTTGTTTGATGGTGATCCACATTTATCCACAGAGAATCCTGCCTTGGTTCCTGATGCTTTGCTAGCCTCAGACACTTGTCTGGATATAAGCGAAGCTGCCTTTGACCACAGTTTCAGCGATGCCTCAGGTCTCAACACATCCACGGGAACAATAGATGACATGAGTAAACTGACATTATCCGAAGGCCATCCGGAAACGCCAGTTGATGGGGACCTAGGGAAGCAAGATATCTGCTCATCTGAAGCCTCGTGGGGTGATTTTGAATATGATGTAATGGGCCAGAATATCGATGAAGATTTACTGAGAGAGCCTGAACACTTCCTGTATGGTGGTGACCCTCCTTTGGAGGAAGATTCTCTGAAGCAGTCGCTGGCACCGTACACACCTCCCTTTGATTTGTCTTATCTCACAGAACCTGCCCAGAGTGCTGAAACAATAGAGGAAGCTGGGTCTCCAGAGGATGAATCTCTGGGATGCAGAGCAGCAGAGATAGTGCTTTCTGCACTTCCTGATCGAAGAAGTGAGGGAAACCAGGCTGAGACCAAAAACAGACTGCCTGGATCCCAGCTGGCTGTGCTGCATATTCGTGAAGACCCTGAGTCCGTTTATTTGCCGGTAGGAGCAGGCTCCAACATTTTGTCTCCATCAAACGTTGACTGGGAAGTAGAAACAGATAATTCTGATTTACCAGCAGGTGGAGACATAGGACCACCAAATGGTAAGAAACATTCCATTCTTCCACTTCCAAGACTCCTCTTCTCACTTTCAACTTCCACTTCTAGGTGCCAGCAAGGAAATATCAGAATTGGAAGAAGAAAAAACAATTCCTACCAAAGAGCCTGAGCAGATAAAATCAGAATACAAGGAAGAAAGATGTACAGAGAAGAATGAAGATCGTCATGCACTACACATGGATTACATACTTGTAAACCGTGAAGAAAATTCACACTCAAAGCCAGAGACCTGTGAAGAAAGAGAAAGCATAGCTGAATTAGAATTGTATGTAGGTTCCAAAGAAACAGGGCTGCAGGGAACTCAGTTAGCAAGCTTCCCAGACACATGTCAGCCAGCCTCCTTAAATGAAAGAAAAGGTCTCTCTGCAGAGAAAATGTCTTCTAAAAGCGATACGAGATCATCTTTTGAAAGCCCTGCACAAGACCAGAGTTGGATGTTCTTGGGCCATAGTGAGGTTGGTGATCCATCACTGGATGCCAGGGACTCAGGGCCTGGGTGGTCTGGCAAGACTGTGGAGCCGTTCTCTGAACTCGGCTTGGGTGAGGGTCCCCAGCTGCAGATTCTGGAAGAAATGAAGCCTCTAGAATCTTTGGCACTAGAGGAAGCCTCTGGTCCAGTCAGCCAATCACAGAAGAGTAAGAGCCGAGGCAGGGCTGGCCCGGATGCAGTTACGTTGCAGGCTGTCACCCATGACAATGAATGGGAAATGCTTTCACCACAGCCTGTTCAGAAAAACATGATCCCTGACACGGAAATGGAGGAGGAGACAGAGTTCCTTGAGCTCGGAACCAGGATATCAAGACCAAATGGGTAAGCAAAAAGCTAGATTTATTTTTTTTCCTTGTTGACGCGCTTTGCTTTGCTTTTTTTGCAGACTACTGTCAGAGGATGTAGGAATGGACATCCCCTTTGAAGAGGGCGTGCTGAGTCCCAGTGCTGCAGACATGAGGCCTGGTGAGAGCAGCATTTGTTCATTTCCTTCGTTGTACTTGATGTTGCTGTTCTCTTTCTTCTTTAGAACCTCCTAATTCTCTGGATCTTAATGACACTCATCCTCGGAGAATCAAGCTCACAGCCCCAAATATCAATCTTTCTCTGGACCAAAGTGAAGGATCTATTCTCTCTGATGATAACTTGGACAGTCCAGATGAAATTGACATCAATGTGGATGAACTTGATACCCCCGATGAAGCAGATTCTTTTGAGTACACTGGCCATGGTAAGTCACTAAGTTGGCAAGGCCAAAGTTAATCCTTCAGCCTTGCTCTGTGCTTTGTTTCCAGAAGATCCCACAGCCAACAAAGATTCTGGCCAAGAGTCAGAGTCTATTCCAGAATATACGGCCGAAGAGGAACGGGAGGACAACCGGCTTTGGAGGACAGTGGTCATTGGAGAACAAGAGCAGCGCATTGACATGAAGGTCATCGAGCCCTACAGGAGAGTCATTTCTCACGGAGGTAGTCGAGCTCAGCATGAATCTGGGAAATGGTTTTTTTTTTTACTTCTCTTATTTCATTATAGGAGATTCAGGTAACCTTCTCTGAAGTCTTGCTGGACAAATGTGGTTACAAGTGTCTTTTTGTTTGTCCCCCAGGATACTATGGGGACGGTCTAAATGCCATCATTGTGTTTGCCGCCTGTTTTCTGCCAGACAGCAGTCGGGCGGATTACCACTATGTCATGGAAAATCTTTTCCTGTGAGTGATACTTATGACAAAGTGCTTTGAGTCTGAAAACATTCCTCTTCCTTCCTGTGATCAGATATGTAATAAGTACTTTAGAGTTGATGGTAGCTGAAGACTATATGATTGTGTACTTGAATGGTGCAACCCCAAGAAGGAGGATGCCAGGGCTAGGCTGGATGAAGAAATGCTACCAGATGATTGACAGACGGTATGTGGGCTCTATTATTTAATCACTATTTTAGTAATGTATTTTTTTTCTTTTTTCAAAATAGGTTGAGGAAGAATTTGAAATCATTCATCATTGTTCATCCATCTTGGTTCATCAGAACAATCCTTGCTGTGACACGACCTTTTATAAGGTACAGTTAATGTTGTCATAAAATAAAAGTACGATACATATTTTTTTCTTTTTTTTTTTTTTAGTTCAAAATTCAGCAGTAAAATTAAATATGTCAATAGCTTATCAGAACTCAGTGGGCTGATCCCAATGGATTGCATCCACATTCCAGAGAGCATCATCAAGTAAGTCCTGACAGTTTCAGAGATGTGTTAAGTTCCTTATGGCACTCGTTTTTTATCTTGTAAGGTACGATGAAGAGAGATCTTATAAGAGAAGTGTGAGGTAAAATCTCCTGATCTCCTATTCATGCTGGACTTTTCCACACCAATAATTTTTGCTCCTGCAGACTGGATGAAGAACTGAGGGAAGCATCAGAGGCAGCTAAGTAAGACTTGGTTTTCGTTTAGCGGCTGGCATGATGTTGGCTTGCATTTCAGAACTGAATTGGGAAAATCTGCATGCCTGGTGTTTTATTCCTGCTTCCTGATAATAATGCACTTTAGAAATTCTCTTTCTCCTATGATAGATGTAATCTCTATTATTCTTACTACAATCTATTTTTCCCCATGATCTTGCTTATACTGAGGAATGTATTTGTCACTGTTGTTGTTGTTTTTTAATGTACACGCAATTCTAGGCACCACAACAAAAGAGCACATCACAGGCACTGCCACATATAGTGTGACATCGAGATGATCATTAGGTATTGAGGCAACAGAACCTCACTAATTCATACCAGTGGGGAGGAATAATAACACATCGAGATTTGGAAGATTTTTGTAGAATCAATTTCACGGCCTTCTATGAATTAAAACAACAACTTACTTAATGACTTTGGAAATATTGCTTAACTAACAGCCTTTGAGCTATTTTGATGAATAGAAAAACAAAAGTCATTGCCCACTATTGCTAAAGTATGAATCTCAAAAAGGCAAAATTACAACTCTCATGCAAATATAAAATGAACACATGCCAATGATTTTATTCAACTAATTATTTAATGCAGGAACCACTAAGGTGTTAAAGCCAGTTCAAAGAACATTTGAGCAGCTAGATATCTATAGGCAATTTATAGAAGAATATTTGGATAAGATTGTTGGGTTAGATACAAAACTGGTTAATAAACAACAGGGCAATAAACTGTAATATTGAGGTTGTCTTTTCCACTGGACAGAAATTATTTGCATCTCTGCTGGACAGAAACTACAAGTTAACCTCTGCCCCTATTGAGCTGTAAAATAGCCCAACCAATAGAAAGTCAGACCCCTGTAATCCCAGCACTTTGGGAGGCCGAGATGGGTGGATCACGAGGTCAGGAGATCGAGACCATCCTGGCCAACATGGTGAAACCCCGTCTCTACTAAAAATACAAAAATTAGCTGGGCATGGTGGTGCACGCCTATAGTCCGAGCTACTCGGGAGGCTGAGGAAGGAGAATCGTTTGAACCTGGGAGGCGGAGATTGCAGTGAGCCGAGATCATGCCACTGCACTCCAGCCTGGGGACAGAGCGAGACTCCATCTCAAAAAAAAAAAAAAATCCAGTCATTCTCTTTTCTCGTTTCCAAGTTACAAAGAAATTTTCTGATAATACATGTTAGATATAACCAAGTACTATTTGAAAAGTTTGCTGAATTAAGCACATTAAGTTTCTTCCCTATTTTAAATGTTGCTTATGCTGTTAATTTTTAAAACCAGCTCCCATTTTAATAGACATTGCAAAAGCAGAAGGCCTGGACAATGTCCTAACAGCTATAAATTCTGAATAAATAAAATCTAACTAATAGACATTTTCTGCATAGTTGTAAATGCCAATTCCTCATTAAAACAATCCATTTAGACATTTTTCCCCTATGGTACATTTTTATTATAATAACCTATAGGATTATTTGCTTGTAGTGTGCCAATCTTTTGTGTTAAAAATTAAAGGATAGGTTTTTGCTTTAGAAAGTTTAGCATTAGTGGAGTTTACTGTTACAATATTCCAGTCTTCTCATTTTCTTTCAAGATAACTGACACCCAATTAGATAATGAAACTCAAAACTGTGTAATTTTTTATTCTAAAAAATCTTCTTAGTCTTGATCCCAACTGTCACAAACAAGAAGTTGTGGAAGTAAGGAAAATACTAGTAATCAAGGAACTGAGTGTTGGTGTAACATCCCTTTAGCATTTACCTGCACTCAAATTGCTTTGTATCATGAGATTTCCTAGAGAGAGAGAACGCTCAGTGAGAGTTCTCTTTCAGATTTTTTCAGTTTTCTTTCAGATTTATTTTTTCAGGATGATAACATATTTATGAAATTAAAGCGCTATTTTGAAGACAAAAGATGGGGGAAAGAACATCAATAATTTTTCAGACAAACCTGTCATAAAGTCATATTGTCATGTTTCTTTCATTATTACCATGAAATCTTGCTTCTTTTAATAGATTTTTTTCCTCTATATTTATACTCTTTCTGCTTAGCTGCCACAGTAAAATGATTATTGTTTTTGGGTAGTTTTGTAGCTTTCTCTTTTTTCTCTCACATCCACTATTTTGTTCTCTTCCTTACCCCTACCTACCCTCTCCCAATGTGTCTAAATGGCTCAGAGGGTCCTGAGACATTTTGATCTCCCTCCTAAAGGAAGCACTATGCTCGTGCCTGGTACATAGTAGATGCTCAGTAAATTTATGCTGCATAAATTAATGAATTTGCATAACATTCAGTTCATTGCTGTTGAGCAGTGGGTTCTCAAACTTTATTGTGCATTGCAATGACCTGGAGCACATGGTAAAACACGAAATCCCATGTCTCACCCCCAAAGTTTCTGATTCAGCAGCTCTAGAGTGGAGCCTAAAAATCTGCATTTCTGGCCAGGTGAGGTTGCTCAGCCCTGTAATCCCAGGACTTTGGGAGGCTGAGTGGGGAGGATTGCTTGAGGCCAGGAGTTAGAGACCAGCCTGGGCAACATAGCAGGACTCCATCTCTACAAAAAAAAATTTTTTTAATTAGCCAAGTATGGTGGTATGTGCCTGCAGTCCCAGCTACATGGGAGGCTGAGGTGGGAGGATCCATTGAGCCCTGGAGTTCAAGGTTGCAGTGAGCTAATTGATCTTACCACTACACTCCAGCCTGGGCAACGGAGTGAGACCCTGTCTCAAGAAAAAAAAAAGTCTGCATTTCTAACAAGTTCCCAGTGATGCTGATGCTGCTGGTCTCAGGACCCAGCTTTGAGAACCACTGCCTAAAAGTCAAGGGCCAAATAAAAATAATCAGATTTGTTTTGGAGGTCTATGCTCTTGCTTTGGATTCAGTGGGTAAGCCATCTGCCTGAAGAATCCTCCCTCTAGGATCTTTTGATCCTACCTTTTTGATGGTAACATCACATGTATGAGGAATTGAAATATATTTGCACATTTGAAAATGTGTACAGAGAAAAAATTCTACTCTGTTGACCCCACAGGTGATTGGAATGCCTTAGAATCCCACCATCTCGGCCACCAGCAACATTTTTTCAACTACCTTTTAGCCTCTGAAGTAGCCCCTGAATTCTAGGAGAAACTGTATGATAAACATGATCACTGCAGATCTATGGTTAGAAGCCAGACATGCCCAGGTTCTTCCTGTTGACAGATGCGCCTGACTTTCCACATGACTTGTTCAGAAAGCTTCAGGCTAGGTCTAACCAAAGGCAAACGTACACTTGGTCAGGGAACAAAACCTATCTGTCCACTGTTTTGCTTTATGCCCACTAGTTTCTCAACATTCTCCCTCTCCCCTCACACACACACATACCACCACTCAAACTGCACCCCAACTCTAATTGACTTCAGAAGGTGATTTCCTCAGCCTGCCTTATCTTTTCTTTAAAACCTTAGCTGTATACAGGAAAGAAAGTATTATACTTCTGAAGGATAAATAGTATACCTAGAACCATTCTTATTTTGAAAATTGGGAAGCATCCGTGTGTTGCCTTTGGAGTGACAGTATTAAAGGGTTTGCAAATTGCTGTTTTCCTTGGGAGGATTACTCAAAATTAAAAAGCAGAAAAGCTGAGTTTGGAAGATTGCCCTTTCTTGATTCCATTCCAGCTTTGCTAGGTTTTTTTTAGCACGCTGTCAACACTTACTTGACTGTCCTTGCTCACTGGAATTCCCAAATATTCCCTATAAAAATATCAGACCACCAGCAAGAAGGGTGGGGAGTGAGAAAGGAAGGTTGCTATCTCACCTGGGGAGATAGCCGCCTGTCATTTTCAACAAAACACCTGACCTTCATCATGGATCCTCTTATGTGCAAACAGATAAATTAGCTTGTGAAATTATATTACTAAGAGGACAACTGCACTTAAAAAGGATCATAGAAGCTCTTTAAATAGAATAGTGTTTGTTTGTCAATAATAAAATATTTATGGGAGGCCGGGCACAGTGGCTCACGCCTGTAATCCCAGCACTTTGGGAGGCCGAGGCAGGAGGATCGCTTGAGTCCAGGAGTTTGAGACCAGCCTGGGGCAACATGGCAAAACCCTACCCCTACCAAAAATATGAAAATTAGCCGGGCATGGTGGCATGCAGCTGTAGTCCCAGCTACTTGGGTGGCTGAGGCAGGAGAATCGCTTGAACCTGAGAGGCAGAGGTTGCAGTGAGCCAAGATAGTGCCACTGCACTTCAGCCTGGGCGACAGAGCAAGACTCTGTCTCAAAAAAAAAAAAAAAAATTATGGGAGGGGTATAAAAGTTGAGGTGTAATGAGTATTCATCAAGAATTAATAGGAAGCAAATTTGAAATTTGCTCACAGAGAAATCACACCAGTATATCAAAAACAGCTAATACTACACAAAAAACATAAATGCCATAAAAACACTTTTATTTATTATTTTATAAGGTTACATTTGTTTTCTGGGCATACTCAGTTGAGGTAAATGGTAGGATTCATTTGTATCACCTGGACACAGCTCAGCTGTATGGAGTGGTAAGTGTCCTGTTATTTCTGTAACAACAACAATGAGGAGAGCTGACGCTGACATTTTTTCTTTCAGTGTATTGGGAAATCCTCATTCTCGTGAAAACTGAAAATTAACTGTGTTCATGGGTGAATAAAATTAGGCTGCTTGAGAGGGATTTTCCTCTGTGTGTATTTTATTATTTGGGGT